TGAAACCCCCTCTCTACTAAAATACAAAAATTAGCCGGGCATGGTGGTGCACACCTGTAATCCCAGCTACGCGGGAAGCTGAGGCGGGAGAATTGCTTGAACCCAGGAGACGGACGTTCCAGTGAGCCAAGATGGTGTCACTGCACTTCAGCCTGGGTGACGGATTGAGACTCTGCCTCAAAAACAAAACAAAACATAACAAAAAACAGACCTTGGCCTGCTGTGCTCAGAGGGGTTTCCCTGCTGCACCAGGCTGGCTCCTGCACCTTCTCTCCCAGCATGTTCTGCTCTGGGCTCATGCTCATCCCTGAGCCACTTCAGGGGTGGCCCTGGCCAGCCCTGCCCTTGAGAGGGGTGGGCACTGTCAGGGATCCTGGGGGATGCAGCTTTCCCAGAGCCCCCTGCTCCGTGGCCTCATGTGCCTCACACGCTTAGAACATTTGCTCTTTACAGGGGGACATGAGCGTGCCGTTTTTAAGCTGTGTTAAATGTCTCACTTGGCCTAGATGGGGGCTCTTCAGCCTGGGACCCCAAGGGCAGGGCCTGAATTCTCTCTCTGTTCCCCATCGCCAGGCTGGCAGCCCCTGAGGTGATGGCCCTGCGCCTCCTCTGACTTCTAGTTTGGGGGGCCCGGTAGGCAGCGCCTAGGCTTCTCCCGCCTTTCTCCCGCTGGACAGAGAGGGGCGGGGGACGAGGAGTCTGGGGACCCGATCCCCAGATTGGGACGGCCCAGGGGTGGGGTTCGGGCTCCTGTGCGGGGAGTCCCAACGGCGAGGGCAGCTGTGGTCCTGGCCCATGCCTCCCGCCGACACCACAGCCGACCCGGGTCAGGGCGTCAGACCCGCCGGAGCCGTAGTCCAGGTGCCCGGCCCGAGGGGCGGTGCTCGGGCCCCAGAGTGGTCAGCGATGGGCGGGGCGCTGCTCTCGGGAGCCGCCCTCCCACCCTCTGGACCAATGGAGATGCGCGGTTGCAGGCCCCGCCCGCTCAGGGCTTGACGACAGCGCGCAGGCGCACGGCGCGCCCGGGCGGGCCGGCTGGCTGGGAAGATGGCGGCGGGAACCTGGGCCGCCGCCGCCGCCGCCGCCGCCGCCGCGGAGCGAACCAGGGGTGTCCGGGGTGCGCGGTCCAGGGCCGGGGCCGGGCCATGAGCGCGCCGTCCTCGAGTCCCCGAGCCGCGGAGCCCGCCCGCGCCCCTCGGGCCGCCCCGCGTCCCTCGCCATGGCGCGGCTCGCGGACTACTTCGTGCTGGTGGCGTTCGGGCCGCACCCGCGCGGTGAGTGCCGAGGCCAAGCGCTGAGGGCCGGGTGGGTGCTCTGACCCCCTGTTCTTGTCCTCAGGGAGTGGGGAAGGCCAGGGCCAGATTCTGCAGCGCTTCCCAGAGAAGGACTGGGAGGACAACCCATTCCCCCAGGGCATCGAGCTGGTGAGTTGGGGGCGTGCTGAGACGGTGCTGGCGGGAGGAGCTGACTGCTGAGCCTTCCCTGCAGTTTTGCCAGCCCAGCGGGTGGCAGCTGTGTCCCGAGAGGAATCCACCGACCTTCTTTGTTGCTGTCCTCACCGACATCAACTCCGAGCGCCACTACTGCGCCTGCTTGACCTTCTGGGAGCCAGCGGAGCCTTCACAGGTCAGCTTGGGGCCTCTGGGTACAGCATGAATTCCCCCTGCCCCCGTCTCCCCCTGACCCCCAGCAGGAAACGACGCGCGTGGAGGATGCCACAGAGAGGGAGGAAGAGGGGGATGAGGGAGGCCAGACCCACCTGTCTCCCACAGCACCTGCCCCATCTGCCCAGCTGTTTGCACCGAAGACGCTGGTACTGGTGTCGCGACTCGACCACACGGAGGTGTTCAGGGTGAGGCCGGCAGCCGGGGCGGCGAGGCACGATGTCCCACCACTCCCCGCTCTGGTCATTGCAGAACAGCCTTGGCCTCATCTATGCCATCCACGTGGAGGGCCTGAATGTGTGCCTGGAGAACGTGATTGGGAACCTGCTGACGTGCACTGTGCCCCTGGCTGGGGGCTCGCAGGTGAGTTTTGGAGGCAGCTGGTATCTGCACAGACTACTGAGCCCCGATCCTTTTTTTGCTGCAGAGGACGATCTCTTTGGGGGCTGGTGACCGGCAGGTCATCCAGACTCCACTGGCCGACTCGCTGCCCGTCAGCCGCTGCAGCGTGGCCCTGCTCTTCCGCCAGCTAGGTGAGCCTGTCTGTCCCACCCCCGCATGGCTTGGGTCCTCTCCAAGCTTCTCTTCTTCCTTTAGGCATCACCAACGTGCTGTCTTTGTTCTGTGCCGCCCTCACGGAGCACAAGGTTCTCTTCCTGTCCCGGAGCTACCAGCGGCTCGCCGATGCCTGTAGGGGCCTCCTGGCACTGCTGTTTCCTCTCAGATACAGGTGACCCCTGCCCGGCCCTCCCAGCCCCTTCTCTGGCTCACTGCATCCTCTGGGGCCTGCACAGCTTCACCTATGTGCCCATCCTGCCGGCTCAGCTGCTGGAGGTCCTCAGCACACCCACGCCCTTCATCATTGGGGTCAACGCGGCCTTCCAGGCAGAGACCCAGGAGCTGGTAAGGGCTGTGCTTTGTGTCCACCTCACGGCGGTCCCTGACTGCCGGCTCCCTTGGTCCGCAGCTCGATGTGATTGTTGCTGATCTGGATGGAGGGACGGTCACCATTCCTGAGTGTGTGCACATTCCACCCTTGCCAGAGCCACTGCAGAGTCAGACGCACAGTGTGCTGAGCATGGTGAGGGGCACCATGGGCAAGCGGGAGCCTTGGTGCAGCTGCCTGCTCCATTCTGTGCTGGCAGGTCCTGGACCCGGAGCTGGAGTTGGCTGACCTCGCCTTCCCTCCGCCCACGACATCCACCTCCTCCCTGAAGATGCAGGTGGGGGTCGTTGCTGCTCCTGCATGGGGACCTGGCTCTCACCTGCACTCAGCTCTTCTCCCAGGACAAGGAGCTGCGCGCGGTCTTCCTGCGGCTGTTCGCTCAGCTGCTGCAGGGCTATCGCTGGTGCCTGCACGTCGTGCGCATCCACCCGGAGCCTGTCATCCGCTTCCATAAGGTGGGGTGCCTGGTGGCTGGGCGTGGGGTAGGCCCTGAGGGACCGACCTCCTTCTGTCATCCAGGCAGCCTTCCTGGGCCAGCGTGGGCTGGTAGAGGACGATTTCCTGATGAAGGTGCTGGAGGGCATGGCCTTTGCTGGCTTTGTGTCAGAGCGTGGGGTCCCATACCGCCCTACGGACCTGTTCGATGAGGTGCACCTCCACCCTGCCCTCCCAGCCCCCTGTGGCTTACCTAACCTCCTGCTTACCCCGCTAGCTGGTGGCCCACGAGGTGGCAAGGATGCGGGCGGATGAGAACCACCCCCAGCGTGTCCTGCGTCACGTCCAGGAACTGGCAGAGCAGCTCTACAAGAACGTACGAGGGTAGCAGGACGGGAGGGCGTCGTAGCCCCTGCCCCACACCTGCCGTCTCCCCACAGGAGAACCCGTACCCAGCCGTGGCGATGCACAAGGTACAGAGGCCCGGTGAGAGCAGCCACCTGCGACGGGTGCCCCGACCCTTCCCCCGGCTGGATGAGGGCACCGTGCAGTGGATCGTGGACCAGGCTGCAGCCAAGATGCAGGGTGCACCCCCAGCTGTGAAGGCCGAGAGGAGGACCACCGTGCCCTCAGGGCCCCCCATGAGTGCGTAATGAGGGAGGGGAAGGCAGGCCCCGGGGGTCCGAGTGTGTGTATTCTGTCCCCGCAGCTGCCATACTGGAGCGGTGCAGTGGGCTGCATGTCAACAGCGCCCGGCGGCTGGAGGTTGTGCGCAACTGCATCTCCTACGTGTTTGAGGGGAAAATGCTTGAGGCCAAGAAGGTGAGGGCTGTGCAGGCTCCAGCCGGGCCAGGCCTCAGCCCGTGTCTCCTTTCCCCACCCCCAGCTGCTCCCAGCCGTGTTGAGGGCCCTGAAGGGGCGAGCTGCCCGCCGCTGCCTCGCCCAGGAGCTGCACCTGCATGTGCAGCAGAACCGTGCGGTCCTGGACCACCAGCAGTTTGACTTTGTCGTCCGTATGATGAACTGCTGCCTGCAGGTGAGGCCTCTTATCCTGCTAGTGACATGGCTGAGGTCCTGACGGTCTCTCGCTCTACCTGCAGGACTGCACTTCTCTGGACGAGCATGGCATTGCGGCGGCTCTGCTGCCTCTGGTCACAGCCTTCTGCCGGGTGAGTGCTGGCATGGCTGAGGTCTCCTTCCCATCCAGCTGACCTTCTCCCCTGGCTCCTGCAGAAGCTGAGCCCGGGGGTGACGCAGTTTGCATACAGCTGTGTGCAGGAGCACGTGGTGTGGAGCACGCCACAGTTCTGGGAGGCCATGTTCTATGGGGATGTGCAGACTCACATCCGGGCCCTCTACCTGGAGCCCACGGAGGACCTGGCCCCCGCCCAGGTGCGCAGGGACTCCCTGGGCTGGGGGCTGGGGGCCCCGGCTCATGCGTGTGGTGCCGTGGCAGGAGGTTGGGGAGGCACCTTCCCAGGAGGACGAGCGCTCTGCCCTAGACGTGGCTTCTGAGCAGCGGCGCTTGTGGCCAACTCTGAGTCGTGAGAAGCAGCAGGAGCTGGTGCAGAAGGAGGAGAGCACGGTGTTCAGCCAGGCCATCCACTATGCCAACCGCATGAGCTACCTCCTCCTGCCCCTGGACAGCAGCAAGAGCCGCCTACTTCGGGAGCGTGCCGGGCTGGGCGACCTGGAGAGCGCCAGCAACAGCCTGGTCACCAACAGGTGAGGCAGGGACTGGGGGTTGGGCCCAGTGGGGCCCATGCCCACAGTTTCTTCTCTGGCCCAGCATGGCTGGCAGTGTGGCCGAGAGCTATGACACGGAGAGCGGCTTCGAGGATGCAGAGACCTGCGACGTAGCTGGGGCTGTGGTCCGCTTCATCAACCGCTTTGTGGACAAGGTCTGCACGGAGAGTGGGGTCACCAGCGACCACCTCAAGGGGCTGCATGTCATGGTGCCAGGTACGGGGGTTTGGGCTGGTGATTCCCCCTTGGGGCACAAAGTGTGAGAACTGTCTTCCCCCAGACATTGTCCAGATGCACATCGAGACCCTGGAGGCCGTGCAGCGGGAGAGCCGGAGGCTGCCGCCCATCCAGAAGGTTTGCGGGGGCCGTTGGGGCTGCGGGGGCCCCATCCTGAGCTCCTGCTCTTGTTTTCGAGCAGCCCAAGCTGCTGCGGCCGCGCCTGCTGCCGGGTGAGGAGTGTGTGCTGGACGGCCTGCGCGTCTACCTGCTGCCGGATGGGCGTGAGGAGGGCGCGGGGGGCAGTGCTGGGGGACCAGCATTGCTCCCAGCTGAGGGCGCCGTCTTCCTCACCACGTACCGGGTCATCTTCACGGGGATGCCCACGGACCCCCTGGGTGAGCCTGCAGACTCTCTGGCCCTGTCGCCCCTTGCTTCTGACTCTGCCTGGCCTGTCCTAAGTTGGGGAGCAGGTGGTGGTCCGCTCCTTCCCGGTGGCTGCGCTGACCAAGGAGAAGCGCATCAGCGTCCAGACCCCTGTGGACCAGCTCCTGCAGGACGGGCTCCAGCTGCGCTCCTGCACATTCCAGGTGGGGCGCGGTGCGCGGGTGGGGCTCTCATCCACACCCCTAAGGGCTGCTTTTACTGACACAGCTGCTGAAAATGGCCTTTGACGAGGAGGTGGGGTCTGACAGCGCCGAGCTCTTCCGTAAGCAGCTGCATAAGCTGCGGTACCCGCCGGACATCAGGGCCACCTTTGCGTTCACCTTGGGCTCTGCCCACACACCTGGCCGGCCACCGCGAGTCACCAAGGACAAGGGTCCTTCCCTCAGGTATGGATCTGGGTCCCAGGCAGGGCAGCTGGCTCTCACCTTTGCTGACTCTCGTGGGCCTCAGAACCCTGTCCCGGAACCTGGTCAAGAACGCCAAGAAGACCATCGGGCGGCAGCATGTCACTCGCAAGAAGTACAACCCCCCCAGCTGGGAGCACCGGGGCCAGCCGCCCCCTGAGGACCAGGAGGACGAGATCTCAGGTGGAGGGGTGGGGGTGGAGTCCTGGGTGGTCCCGTGATGACCACGTGTGCCCGGCCTGTGCAGTGTCGGAGGAGCTGGAGCCCAGCACGCTGACCCCGTCCTCAGCCCTGAAGCCCTCCGACCGCATGACCATGAGCAGCCTGGTGGAAAGGGCTTGCTGTCGCGACTACCAGCGCCTCGGTCTGGGCACCCTGAGCAGCAGCCTGAGCCGGGCCAAGTCTGAGCCCTTCCGCATTTCTCCGGTCAACCGCATGTATGCCATCTGCCGCAGGTGAGGGCCGGCCAGGGCTGGCCCGGGTGGTGCCAGCCACCTTCACGCCTCTGCCTCCTCTCAGCTACCCAGGGCTGCTGATCGTGCCCCAGAGTGTCCAGGACAACGCCCTGCAGCGCGTGTCCCGCTGCTACCGCCAGAACCGCTTCCCCGTGGTCTGCTGGCGCAGCGGGCGGTCCAAGGCGGTGCTGCTGCGCTCTGGAGGCCTGCATGGCAAAGGTGTCGTCGGCCTCTTCAAGGCCCAGAACGCACCTTCTCCAGGTACCTCCTGCGTCCTGCCCTGTGCCTGCCCTCTCCCCTCCCTCAGCTCCGTGTCCTCCCCCAGGCCAGTCCCAGGCGGACTCGAGTAGCCTGGAGCAGGAGAAGTACCTGCAGGCTGTGGTCAGCTCCATGCCCCGCTACGCCGACGCGTCGGGACGCAACACGCTTAGCGGCTTCTCCTCAGCCCACATGGGCAGTCACGGTGAGGGTGCTTGTGGGCAGACGGTGGGGCAGAGGCCTGAGCCTTCTCTCTGCTGTGCCCTCAGTTCCCAGCCCCAGAGCCAGGGTCACCACGCTGTCCAACCCCATGGCGGCCTCGGCCTCCAGACGGACCGCACCCCGAGGTACCGTACCGAGCCTGCGCAGGCCCGCCTCCCTTTGGGTGCTTACCTGGCATCTCCTTCACAGGTAAGTGGGGCAGTGTCCGGACCAGTGGACGCAGCAGTGGCCTTGGCACCGATGTGGGCTCCCGGCTAGCTGGCAGAGACGCGCTGGCCCCACCCCAGGCCAACGGGGGCCCTCCCGACCCGGGCTTCCTGCGTCCGCAGCGAGCAGCCCTCTATATCCTTGGGGACAAAGCCCAGCTCAAGGTGACTGGGGTGCGGGGGGTGGGGGGTGAGGGTGTCTCACGGGACTTGTCCGGATTCTTTTCAGGGTGTGCGGTCAGACCCCCTGCAGCAGTGGGAGCTGGTGCCCATTGAGGTATTCGAGGCACGGCAGGTGAAGGCTAGCTTCAAGAAGCTGCTGAAAGCATGTGTCCCAGGCTGCCCCGCTGCTGAGCCCAGCCCAGCCTCCTTCCTGCGCTCACTGGAGGACTCAGAGTGGCTGATCCAGGTCTCTGCACTGCCCCGTCCCTCTGCCCGCCTCCCCGAGGTGCTGAGGCCGCCTGTCCCTGCAGATCCACAAGCTGCTGCAGGTGTCTGTGCTGGTGGTGGAGCTCCTGGATTCAGGCTCCTCCGTGCTGGTGGGCCTGGAGGATGGCTGGGACATCACCACCCAGGTGTGTGGCGCGTGGGGCTGGGGTGGGCCAGGGCTCCTCGCTGACCTCCTGGCGGTGCTGGCAGGTGGTATCCTTGGTGCAGCTGCTCTCAGACCCCTTCTACCGCACGCTGGAGGGCTTTCGCCTGCTGGTGGAGAAGGAGTGGCTGTCCTTCGGCCATCGCTTCAGCCACCGTGGAGCTCACACCCTGGCCGGGCAGAGCAGCGGCTTCACACCCGTCTTCCTGCAGTTCCTGGACTGCGTACACCAGGTGGGCAGGCCGCTGTGTGGGTGGGCCGGGACGAGCCCTGGCCCCTGACCCACATGGCGTGCAGGTCCACCTGCAGTTCCCCATGGAGTTTGAGTTCAGCCAGTTCTACCTCAAGTTCCTCGGCTACCACCATGTGTCCCGCCGTTTCCGGACCTTCCTGCTCGACTCTGACTATGAGCGCATTGAGCTGGGTATGTGGGGAGTCGGGGCTGGGGCAGCCACGAGGGGCCCAGGCTCAGTGCTGCTTCTGTGCAGGGCTGCTGTATGAGGAGAAGGGGGAACGCAGGGGCCAGGTGCCGTGCAGGTCTGTGTGGGAGTATGTGGACCGGCTGAGCAAGAGGACGCCTGTGTTCCACAATTACATGTATGCGCCCGAGGACGCAGAGGTAAGCTGGGGCCTGGGTCGGGTAGGCGGCTCACCCAGGTCCTCAACCACAGGCCCACCCTCAGGTCCTGCGGCCCTACAGCAACGTGTCCAACCTGAAGGTGTGGGACTTCTACACTGAGGAGACGCTGGCCGAGGGCCCTCCCTATGACTGGGAACTGGCCCAGGGGCCCCCTGAACCCCCAGAGGAAGAACGGTCTGATGGAGGCGCTCCCCAGAGCAGGCGCCGCGTGGTGTGGCCCTGTTACGACAGCTGCCCGCGGGCCCAGCCTGACGCCATCTCACGCCTGCTGGAGGTGCGTGTGATCCCAGAGCAGGGTCTGGCCTGTTGAATAAACTTGCCATTAATTCTTCCCCCAGGAGCTGCAGAGGCTGGAGACAGAGTTGGGCCAACCCGCTGAGCGCTGGAAGGACACCTGGGACCGGGTGAAGGCTGCACAGCGCCTCGAGGGCCGGCCAGACGGCCGTGTGAGTGAGGGCCAGTGTGAGCGTCCACGGTGCCCTGACCCAAGTCCCAACCTCCTGTTCCCAGGGCACCCCTAGCTCCCTCCTTGTGTCCACCGCACCCCACCACCGTCGCTCGCTGGGTGTGTACCTGCAGGAGGGGCCCGTGGGCTCCACCCTGAGCCTCAGCCTGGACAGCGACCAGAGTAGTGGCTCAACCACATCCGGCTCCCGTCAGGCTGCCCGCCGCAGCACCAGCACCCTGTACAGCCAGTTCCAGACAGCAGAGAGTGAGAACAGGTATGAGGGCACCTCCCACTGCCACATGGACATCAGCCTGGCCCTGGTTCTGCTGGAAATGCAGGTCCTACGAGGGCACTCTGTACAAGAAGGGGGCCTTCATGAAGCCTTGGAAGGCCCGCTGGTTCGTGCTGGACAAGACCAAGCACCAGGTGAGTGATCAGGTGGTGGGGGGGACTCACGGGGGGGCTCCGCTGACTCTGTGGCCTCCTCCAGCTGCGCTACTACGACCACCGTGTGGACACAGAGTGCAAGGGTGTCATCGACTTGGCGGAGGTGGAGGCTGTGGCACCTGGCACGCCCACTATGGGTGCCCCTAAGACTGTGGACGAGAAGGCCTTCTTTGACGTGAGCCTTGGCCGGGGCTTGGGAGAGGGGAGGGCTGCGGAGTCAGTAACCCGCCCTTCCCCAGGTGAAGACAACGCGTCGCGTTTACAACTTCTGTGCCCAGGACGTGCCCTCGGCCCAGCAGTGGGTGGACCGGATCCAGAGCTGCCTGTCGGACGCCTGAGCCTCCCAGCCCTGCCCGGCTGCTCTGCTTCCGGTCGTTACCGACCACTAGGGGTGGGCAGGGCCGCCCCGGCCATGTTTACAGCCCCGGCCCTCGACAGTATTGAGGCCCCGAGCCCCCAGCACTTGTGTGTACAGCCCCCGTCCCCGCCCCGCCCCGCCCGGCCGGCCCTAACTTATTTTGGCGTCACAGCTGAGCACCGTGCCGGGAGGTGGCCAAGGTACAGCCCGCAATGGGCCTGTAAATAGTCCGGCCCCGTCAGCGTGTGCTGGTCCAGCCAGCGGCTGCAGGCGAGTTTCTAGAACCAGAGTCTATATAAAGAGAGAACTAACGCCACGCTCCTGTGCCTGCCTTCCCCACTCCCCGGCTGCCTGCTCTCGGCCTACCCAGAGGGTCCCATCTGCCCCTATCCAGGCCCACCTGGCGGGAGGTTGGCATCTTTCTCGTGAGCCTCTCCTGGTGCCTGGGTCCACCCAGCTCGGCCTGCATGTCCCTGGGAGTGACTTTGCTCTGGGGGCGGATCGAGCAGGAGGCTTCACTGGGGACTTGCTTGATTCCCTCCACGCCTCAGGGCTGGTCTAGGGGCCGGCACGGCTGGAGAGGAAGCCCCCATCCCTACCCAGGGGATGCAGAAGCTGACCTCACAGAGGCTTGGGGGTGAAAGGGTGGGTGGTCATTTGACCCCAGAAGGCTGTTGCAGGTCCAGAGGACACTTGAGGTGGACGTCAGTTTCTGGCTAGACCCGAGCTGAAGGGATGGAGGCCGGAGGCGGGGGGGGGGGGGGGACAGTGGGCTCCCAGGGGAATGCAGGTTGACCACATCTGGCTCCTGCCAGGCAACGAGCAGCATCTGGCAGAGTAAGGGGCCAACGCCCATGGGGGATGGACCCTCTCAGTTCTTGGGAATTCTGCCCCAAAAGTCCTTTCCCTGGGGTCTCAGAGGGCCCCCGTCCTTCCCTTCTTGGTGTCACTGTGGCCCCTCACTGCTCTTTTCCTATTCAAACCTGAGTCCCACCAGGCCCAGGGCTTCACCTGCTGAGCTGTTGTGTCCTTGCCTGTGACGAGGCCTGGCCAGGGGTGCAGGAGCAGAAGGTGGGGAGGGTTATAGACGCTGCAAAGGCCAAGAGAACATCTGAGAGTGGCAGCTGGTGACCTGGCCAGAGGGGCTGGTGAGGGGCAGAGAACCTGGCTAGAGGCTGGGTCCCTCAGGTGGTCCTCTCAGGTGGGAGGCGAGCAGCAGGTGTGGGTGAGGGGAAGGTTCTGATGACAGCTGCAGAGGCAGGGCCCAGTGCTGGCAGGTGGGGGGCCAAGACCCTCCCCTGGTGGGACGTTGAAGCCAAGGATGGCCTTGGACCCTGTCAGGCCCAGCATGGTCCCGCCACCTCCCCCACCCCACAGGTGGTGTTGGGACACCTGGGCGAGATGTGAGGGTGGGCTCACTTGAGCCACTGAAACCAGCCAGGTCTTCCCTCAGGCCGGACAGATGGCGCCTGACCGAAGTTCCTGGCACCTGGAAAACCCACAGGTCAGAGTAAGGGGAGAAAGGACCCTGCCCTCCCTGTTCCACGTCTGTGGGGGGAGAGGACAAATGCCAGGCACAGGGTAGGCGGCGAGAACAAGGCACTCAATGTGTAGCTGGGGCAGAGACTCGGCCTCTGGGGAGCTGAGCGGGTTCCCTCCACCCCCAACCGTGGTGGAAAGACAAGCTCGCTGGGGCGGGGTGGGGGTCTGGTCTCCACCTGCCCCTCCCACTCAGCCACTGAGGACAAGGTGGGGCCCAGGCTTCTGGGAGGGGGAGCTGGCACAAAAGGAAGTCCTGGGGTTGATGTGTTTGAGCGTTAGGCGAAGTGGTTCCCCCCATCCCCCAAACGGAAAAATGTCAGTATTTGCTAAGCTGTAGAGACCTGATGCCGTGATGTGGCCTGTTCCGCCTCCACCCATTACACGGGGATAACGCTGGGGGGTGGCGGGCCCACAAAAGAGGTGCTGGAGGAGACTCTCCCACCCCTGGCCGGGCCGGGGCTTTGGGGCCGGAAGGTTCACAGTACGCGGTTTGTCCGAACGTCACGGCTTTTATTGGGAGTTGGGGGTTTGGGGTGCCCTGTCAGGTGATCAGAACATTAAAAATGGACTCAACGTAAAATAATCTTCTGGACCCTTCTAGGACGACATGGC